CACTGAATAAGTTAAGCCAAGAAGCTATTTGGCTATAGAAAACGAGACAATAGTCACTAAACCCTTCAGATCTATTAAAAAAAGCACACTTAAACAGACCAATCACAAGACTTCGTAGAATTAAGGGTATTAATAAAGGAATACGTTGGCCCACATAGTTTTTTGTTCCTAGGCACTTACAAGCTGCCTGGGAGTCGCAGGCTGGAGGCCACAGAAGCCCAGGTCCCCGGCCTCCAGGCACTTACAATCTAAGGCAGAAGAGACACCAGGAGTTAGAAAAATAACGTGTCTGAACTACGACTCCAAGAACTAAATTTTTTAAAGCACAAGGAAAAGAACCTCGGCCTGGGGAACAGGAAGCTTCGGTCCCGAGGGGGTTTCCCTTTCGCTAGGTATGTGACACTGCCAAAGACCCGCCTCCCTGGGCCTCAGTTTCCCTGTCATACCCCCTTGTCCCCGTGGGGCCGCGCTGTCCGCGGTTCGCCCGCCCACGCACCTGGTGCAGTAACACATTAGTGTCGGGCAGCAAGTAGTGCGGTTGCGGGCAGACGCTGCTCGCCGGGTCCTGGGGCTGCGGCTCCAGGGCCGGCCCCTCGTGCGCCCCTCCACACGCTGCGCACCCGGGCGCACCGCAGCCGATGTCGTCTCGCAGGTAGTGCTCGCGCACGATCTTCATCACGCCGCCCGCCCGGGTCTTTTTTAAGAACGTCTTGGACTTGAGCATCTTGCCTCGCCGCGCAGAATCCTAACCCCAGCAGCGCTCTTCCAGCAAAAGGCGTCAATCTAGAATACGCCTAACCCCGGAGGTTCTTCCCTTTCCATTCCCGGATATTAGTAACACTTCTCGCGGGAAAATGCCGAGATAAACATTGGTTGGCTCTCTGACGGCCGCGGGGATTGGGCGAGAGTGGGGAGGGGCGGCAAAGCAAGGCGAGGAGCCATTTCCGCCCGTGGCCTAGGCGGGGCTTCCTTCTGGACGCCACCTCACAACGTGTGTTGCTTTCCGCTCCTCGGAACATCCGGGAGAGTTGACTTCCGGCGGCTTGTGGGAGTGCTGGTTCTGTCCTCCTTGCGGGTGCGGAGATGGTTGTCTTGGTTACGGGTCCTAACGGTCCCCTGCCTTGAAATCCCTTGTTGAGGGCCTGCAACCTTGTGCTTCCGACCGGAGACGCCTTTGGTCCCTCGGTGTCTGCACTGGCTGCTGGTCAAGGCTTCAGTGTGGAGTAATTGACACTTTCGAGGTAACTTGCGACTATCATCGCTTTCTTTCCCGGTACATTTGAATTAATGTTTTTTAACCTACAGAATATTAAAATCAAATTAGAGAAGAAAACTGATCCATAATAATAAAAATGTCTCGAAAAATTTCAAAGGAGTCAAAAAAAGTGAACATCTCTAGTTCTCTGGAATCTGAAGATATTAGTTTAGAAACAACAGTTCCTACGGATGATATTTCCTCATCAGAAGAGCGAGAGGGCAAAGTCAGAATCACCAGGCAGCTAATTGAACGAAAAGAACTACTTCATAATATTCAGTTACTAAAAATTGAGCTATCCCAGAAAACTATGATGATCGACAATTTGAAAGTGGATTATCTTACAAAGGTAAGATCAGGTTTAAATTTTGTGTTCTATATATCATATAATTTATCTTTTTCTCTTTACGAAGATTGAAGAATTGGAGGAGAAACTTAATGATGCACTTCACCAGAAGCAGCTACTAACATTGAGATTAGACAACCAATTGGCTTTTCAACAGAAAGATGCCAGGTAAGAAAAGTTTTTTTTAAAAAAAAAACAACTAAAGCCTGCCATAAATTCTCTTCTAATGTAGCAAATATCAAGAATTAATGAAACAAGAAATGGAAACCATTTTGTTGAGACAGAAACAACTAGAAGAGACAAATCTTCAGCTAAGAGAAAAAGCTGGAGATGTTCGTCGAAACCTGCGTGACTTTGAGTTGACAGAAGAGCAATATATTAAATTAAAAGCTTTTCCTGAAGATCAGCTTTCTATTCCTGAATATGTATCTGTAAGTATCTTATATCTATTTTTAACTATGACTAAGACTGCTTATTAATTTAATTTTTTTCAAGGTTCGCTTCTATGAGCTAGTGAATCCATTAAGAAAGGAAATCTGTGAACTACAAGTGAAAAAGAATATCCTAGCAGAAGAATTAAGTACAAACAAAAACCAACTGAAGCAGCTGACAGAGGTTTGTATGGTTTTGATTGCTGGTGGGAAGAACTGAAATGTGTTATTATTCCTTTGGTTTATAGACATATGAGGAAGATCGAAAAAACTACTCTGAAGTTCAAATTAGATGTCAACGTTTGGCCTTAGAATTAGCAGACACAAAACAGTTAATTCAGCAAGGTGACTACCGTCAAGAGAACTATGATAAAGTCAAGAGGTAAGTAGTTAAAATGGCTGCAGTAGTAGTTCTTTACATGTCTCTTTGAATTTTATTTTAACAGTGAACGTGATGCACTTGAACAGGAAGTAATTGAGCTTAGGAGAAAACATGAAATACTTGAAGCCTCTCACATGATTCAAACAAAAGAACGAAGTGAATTATCAAAAGAGGTAAGCTTATAATTAGAGTCACTTATATTATATGTGGATACTTTTTGTTTCTACATGTATGTAGGTAGTCACCTTAGAGCAAACTGTTACTTTACTGCAAAAGGATAAAGAATATCTTAATCGCCAAAACATGGAGCTTAGTGTTCGCTGTGCTCATGAAGAGGATCGCCTTGAAAGACTTCAAGCTCAACTGGAAGAAAGCAAAAAGGCTAGAGAAGAGATGTATGAAAAATATGTAGCATCCAGGCAAGATTTGCATTATTTCCCACGTAAATAGAAATTTATGGTTGTTCCTTTTCACTCCTTGCAGAGACCATTATAAAACAGAATATGAAAATAAACTACATGATGAACTAGAACAAATCAGATTGAAAACCAACCAAGAAATTGATCAACTTCGAAATGCCTCTAGGGAAATGTATGAACGAGAAAACAGGTAAAAAAAAAAAAATGCTTGTATGGTATTTTTTTATAATGAACAGAAGTTTATTGGCTCACAGGTCTGGAGGCTGGGAAGTCCAATATCTACGTACTGGCATCTGGCAAGAGCCTTCTCACTACATTATCATATGGCATAAGGCAAGAAGGTAGGAGACAGAGCAAGGGGGAGCCAAACTCATGAAATAACTGAAATCCATGTTTAAAATTTAGAAATCTCCGAGAAGCAAGGGATAATGCTGTGGCTGAAAAGGAACGAGCAGTGATGGCTGAAAAGGATGCTTTAGAAAAACACGATCAGCTCTTAGACAGGTAAGCATCATAAAAATAGAAATGTTAAAACTTTAGAGTGTCATAACCATTCTGCTTCTTTCAGGTACAGAGAACTACAACTTAGTACAGAAAGCAAAGTAACAGAATTTCTCCATCAAAGTAAATTAAAATCTTTTGAAAGTGAGCGTGTTCAACTTCTGCAAGAGGAAACAGCAAGAAATCTCACACAGTGTCAATTGGAATGTGAAAAATATCAGAAAAAATTGGAGGTACATGTACAAGCTTTTCTTTCAACATTAGCCTGCCTTTGTAATTCTTCTCTTTCACTATTAGGTTTTAACCAAAGAATTTTATAGTCTCCAAGCCTCTTCTGAAAAACGCATTACTGAACTTCAAGCACAGAACTCAGAGCATCAAGCAAGGCTAGACATTTATGAGAAACTGGAAAAAGAGCTTGATGAAATAATAATGCAAACTGCAGAAAGTAAGTCTTCCCCCACACACACATGCACAACTTATTTCACATTATACACTTTAATATTTTCCAGTTGAAAATGAAGATGAGGCTGAAAGGGTTCTTTTTTCCTACGGCTATGGTGCTAATGTTCCCACAACAGCCAAAAGACGACTAAAGCAAAGGTAAAATCAATATATATTTATTTTATTTATCTTAAGCATTAATTTTCTTATTTCATTTGCCTAGTGTTCACTTGGCAAGAAGAGTGCTTCAATTAGAAAAACAAAACTCGCTGATTTTAAAAGATCTGGAACATCGAAAGGACCAAGTAACACAGCTTTCACAAGAGGTAAATAACTTAAAGAAACCCATATGAAGAATTTGACTTTTCTCTCCCTCTCTCTCTTTTTCAGTAGTTGAAAGATACTGCTTCACTCCCTTCTAGTTTGCATCGTTTCTGCCAAGATATTGCCGTCATCCTTATCTTTGTTCCTCTCTAGGTAATGTGTATTTCTTTAGCTGCTTTTAAGAGATTTTTAGTCACTGGCTGTAAGCAATTTGATTATCATTTGGCTTTCTGGAGTTTTCTTCATGTTTCCTATGCTTGGGTTTTGTTGAACATCTTACATATGTGAGTTTATCAAATTTATAAATTTCTTAAATTTTTAAATACTTCAATCCTCTCACCTTCCTTTGAGGACTTCAATGAGATATATATTAGGTTGCTTAAAGTTATTCTACAACAGAACAAATGATGTTCTCTTCAGTTTTTTTCAGTCTTTTTTCTGCTTTTCTTTTGAATAGCTTCTTTTACTGTGTCTTCCAGTTCACTAATCTTTTTTTCACCACTGTATAATCTGCTTTCAGTTCAATCCAGTTTTTATCTCAGATATTGTAGTTTTCATTTCTAGAAGTTCAAATTGGATCTTCTTTGTGTCTTTTAGGTCTCTCCTTAACATTCTCAAACTTTATTTTCTGGAATATGTGAAATATAATTTCAATAACTTTTTTATATTCTTGCCTACTAATTCTATTATTTTGTCATTTCATGGCTGCCTTCAATAAATTTGAATTTTCTCATTATATATCACATTGTTCAGCTTCTTTGCATATGTAGTAATTATTTACTGGATGCCAGACCTTGTAAATTTTACCTTGATGCTATATATTTTGTATTCCTATATGTTTTTGTTAGCTTTGTTCTGGGACATAGTTAGGTTTCTTGGAAACAGTTTGATTCTTCCAAATCTTGCTTTTAAGCTTTTTTAGGCAGAGAAGGGTTTATCGTAAGGCCAATTTCTCCCCCATTACTACAACCAAACTCTTTGAGTATTCCATGTCCTGTAAATTGTAAGGTTTTCTACTTTGGCTGATGGAAATAAGCACTATGCCTTGCCCATGTTCACTTCAGAGATTGCTCCTACCAATCTTGTCTGTAGTTCTGTCTCCTGTCTTTATACATATGCACTGTTCTGTGCCAGGTAAATACTTAAGGGGCACTATCTGTAAATTGTCAGAGTTCTGTCTCTTTGCAGCTCCCTTTTCTTCAGTAGTCTCCCATATGAACTGTAACCACCTTGGTTATTACTTCTATCAACAGCTCCTTAACTCAGGGAATTTGACAGGCTCTGCCTTAATTCTCCTTCCCAGCACCACAGCTTGAAAGCTGTCTCTAGTCAATAAACTAAGGCAGTCATAGAGTTTACCTTGTTTGTTTCCTGTGTGTCAGGGATCTCCTTCATTGCATGATGTCCAATGTCTTTCGACCGTTGTTTTATTAGTTGGTCCAGTATAACAGAGAAAACAAGTTATTCTTTTTTGTGTATTTGTGTATACCCACTAATTCTCAAGAAACTGCCAAGTTTAGTTAAGAGTCAAGTGTCAGTGTGGAGTTTGTTAAACAGTAGAAAATCCAGAATCATAAAGTGTGCCACATTACTGCCAACAGTAAGGCAGCTAAGAATTGGTCTTTCTTAGCTGCCTCAAACCTTGATATATGCTCTCCTTCTAGTTATTCAGTAAATATTTATCAATTTCCCACTATATTCAACAACTGATGACAAAATAGACATGGTTTTTCACTTCTAACATAACCAACCTTATTCACAAAGGCCTTATTTTCTACTGTAAGCACGCAGAGATTTATCTTTTACAACTGACTTAATTTCAGGAAGCTTGTCTAGAAAGTGGGACATGCACAGTCATCAGTAACCACATGGCAAGGTTTAGCTACCTGGAATTTTGTACCTAGAAGGCATTGCTAGATTTGAAAGAGGCGTCAAGGTGCATAGGTAAAATAAAGTAGACCTATATGTATTAACTTTGAAAGAAATTTATACTGTATTGATGATTTTTCAAAAAACAAATTGCAGAATAATTTCTGTTTCTCTGTTTGGGTTTTAATATATTTGTGTGTGTGCATGTACCCAGCATATACAGAGAGGATGGGATTGTGTTTCTGTTTAAACATACAGAAAATGAAAAAAATCTGAAAATATGTCATGCAAAGGGGACACAAATACCACTAGTCATGGATTAGCAATATGAAATGAGCTTTATTGGTATAAAGTAAGTACTTGAAGTAATAAAACATTTATCTCTGCCCCTTGAGTTGCCTGACCCATTCTTCTGCCTC